GCTTCATTGGCTAAGCAGTCTTATTTTATTATTCAAATGGACTAAAAATGAGGTATGAAGTAATTAAAAGTAATATGGTGGCTTTAAGTGCAGAGATGGGGTGGCAGAAGCTGTGAACACAGAATGTAAAATCGGTAACTACAAAATGGCACAAACTACGAAAGCAATATATTTAAATTACTATTTTTTAAAAAAGAAGGATCATTTCAGATCTTCACCTTCAGATCCTCACTCAGCCCTGCCTCCTATTTCCCATAATCAGCCATTTTTTTAATTTTATGATTGCTATTACTCACCTTCTAGAATATATTTTTGTTTATTTGATTGAACAACCTCTTCCTGAAAATTCTGCCCAGTTGGGCTGGCTGACATTGATCTCAGTAATTGTGTTTTTTTCCTTTAACTTGATTATATTTTTTTCATTCGCCTCTCTTTAAATGAAGTGTCCCAAGAGCCCTAAATTCTCTCTTCAGGTGGTCGCTTGGTAGGTTACTTCATCAATAGGTTCATCCAGGTATAGAGAGCAATGGTGTAAGGATAACAAAGATACAATTTCTCAGAAAGATAACATTTTCAAAAGTGCTATTAAAGACAGTGAGTTGTTCAGCAATTCAGGAAAAAAAAGTCTTTAAATCAGAGGGAAAAATATAGAGAAAAAGTATTTTTCAGAATACATGTCAGTTTCTCCTAGAAATATATATACACAAGTATTGAATAGGTCCCCTGCCAATGTAGGACCCAAGACTTTTACTCTGTGACATTCCATTTGTCCTTGGCTGTACGGAATAAAAGCCCTTTGACGATGGCGGCCTCCAATATCATAATCCGTATGGGTGCGGCCATGCCGTCCTCCCTACCAAGTTTCTGAAGTTGAATGAACCGCGGAATAAAGGTACGCCGTTATACGCCATGATAACTGTTGGCGGAGCGTAGCTTCAAAAGTGTTAGTGGGCATGCGCGCGGTTCAACAGCGCCTACGGAAATCCTAACGGGAATGTAACCCAAACCGGAAGTGGCCTAGAGCGACCATTTAGCTTCTGTTGTTAAGTGGATCTAAGCCTATGTCGCTTACTGGACGCTGAAGTGATTGGGAATATTAGCAGTGGGGGTTCTGTAGGGTCAGGAAGGGGCGGCTGGCTTTGGGGGAGTGATGAGGGGCTTGTTGGGGGTGGGGGTGCGTGATAAAGGGATTTCTCGGCTGAAGACGAGGCTGTGAGGTGAGTGACGGGCTTGTTTTGGCTGAGCGATGATGAGTGACCATGTACTCATTGCTTTTCCAAGGCTTCTGCAGAACCCCCAGGTCAGGCCACATCATTGAGGCTGCAGGATCTCTCTTCATAGCCCAGTACGACTCTCCGCCGTGTCCCTGGTTGGAAAATCCAAACACCTATCCAGCTTCTGGCTCCTGGGAAAAGTGGAGTTGTCAGCAAGAGAGACCGAGAGTAGAAGCCCAGAGTGGAGATGCCTGCTGATGTGAATTTATCCCAGAAGCCTCAGGTCCTGGGTCCAGAGAAGCAGGATGGATCTTGCGAGGTAAACAGGGGCAGCCCTGGGGATAGTTCTCCAATTCACAGTGAGCTGGGGTACACTGTTACAGGCATCAGTGTCATTTGAGGACGTGACCGTGGACTTCAGCAGGGAGGAGTGGCAGCAACTGGACCCTGCCCAGAGATGCCTGTACCGGGATGTGATGCTGGAGCTCTATAGCCATCTCTTCGCAGTGGGTGAGCACAACTGACCTGGGAATCTTGGCTGGCACCCAAATCCAGTATCCTTTCTAATTAACAGGGTATCACATTCCCAACCCAGAGGTCATCTTCAGAATGCTAAAAGAAAAGGAGCCGCGTGTGGAGGAGGCTGAAGTCTCACATCAGAGGTGTCAAGGTGAGTAAGTTGTACCCGGGCAAATGTAGATAGTGTCTATTTCATCTTCTCTTTCTCCTTTTAGAAAGGGAGTTTGGGCTTGAAATCCCACAAAAGGAGATTTCTAAGAAAGCTTCATTTCAAAAGGATATGGTAGGTGAGTTCACAAGAGATGGTTCATGGTGTTCCATTTTAGAAGAACTGAGGCTGGATGCTGACCGCACAAAGAAAGATGAGCAAAATCAAATTCAACCCATGAGTCACAGTGCTTTCTTCAACAAGAAAACATTGAACACAGAAAGCAATTGTGAATATAAGGACCCTGGGAAAATGATTCGCACGAGGCCCCACCTTGCTTCTTCACAGAAACAACCTCAGAAATGTTGCTTATTTACAGAAAGTTTGAAGCTGAACCTAGAAGTGAACGGTCAGAATGAAAGCAATGACACAGAACAGCTTGATGACGTTGTTGGGTCTGGTCAGCTATTCAGCCATAGCTCTTCTGATGCCTGCAGCAAGAATATTCATACAGGAGAGACATTTTGCAAAGGTAACCAGTGTAGAAAAGTCTGTGGCCATAAACAGTCACTCAAGCAACATCAAATTCATACTCAGAAGAAACCAGATGGATGTTCTGAATGTGGGGGGAGCTTCACCCAGAAGTCACACCTCTTTGCCCAACAGAGAATTCATAGTGTAGGAAACCTCCATGAATGTGGCAAATGTGGAAAAGCCTTCATGCCACAACTAAAACTCAGTGTATATCTGACAGATCATACAGGTGATATACCCTGTATATGCAAGGAATGTGGGAAGGTCTTTATTCAGAGATCAGAATTGCTTACGCACCAGAAAACACACACTAGAAAGAAGCCCTATAAATGCCATGACTGTGGAAAAGCCTTTTTCCAGATGTTATCTCTCTTCAGACATCAGAGAACTCACAGTAGAGAAAAACTCTATGAATGCAGTGAATGTGGCAAAGGCTTCTCCCAAAACTCAACCCTCATTATACATCAGAAAATTCATACTGGTGAGAGACAGTATGCATGCAGTGAATGTGGGAAAGCCTTTACCCAGAAGTCAACACTCAGCTTGCACCAGAGAATCCACTCAGGGCAGAAGTCCTATGTGTGTATCGAATGCGGGCAGGCCTTCATCCAGAAGGCACACCTGATTGTCCATCAAAGAAGCCACACAGGAGAAAAACCTTATCAGTGCCACAACTGTGGGAAATCCTTCATTTCCAAGTCACAGCTTGATATACATCATCGAATTCATACAGGGGAGAAACCTTATGAATGCAGTGACTGTGGAAAAACCTTCACCCAAAAGTCACACCTGAATATACACCAGAAAATTCATACTGGAGAAAGACACCATGTATGCAGTGAATGCGGGAAAGCCTTCAACCAGAAGTCAATACTCAGCATGCATCAGAGAATTCACACCGGAGAGAAGCCTTACAAATGCAGTGAATGTGGGAAAGCCTTCACTTCTAAGTCTCAATTCAAAGAGCATCAGCGAATTCACACGGGTGAGAAACCCTATGTGTGCACTGAATGTGGGAAGGCCTTCAACGGCAGGTCAAATTTCCATAAACATCAAATAACTCACACTAGAGAGAGGCCTTTTGTCTGTTACAAATGTGGGAAGGCTTTTGTCCAGAAATCAGAGTTGATTACCCATCAAAGAACTCACATGGGAGAGAAACCCTATGAATGCCTTGACTGTGGGAAATCGTTCAGTAAGAAACCACAACTCAAGGTGCATCAGCGAATTCACACGGGAGAAAGACCTTATGTGTGTTCTGAATGTGGAAAGGCCTTCAACAACAGGTCAAACTTCAATAAACACCAAACAACTCATACCAGAGACAAATCTTACAAATGCAGTTATTCTGTGAAAGGCTTTACCAAGCAATGAATTCCTAGTGCATCAGCATATTCATAAATGAAATATACTCCGAGTTTCTTGAAGAAGAGAAAATCTTCTCAGAATCAGGTCTAATTATATGTTATTGAATTCATGCTTCAGAAAAACTCTAGGGATGCACTGCATGTGTGAACACATGATAAAAAAGTCATGCTTTATTTTAGTGAGGGCAATTACAGAGAAAAGAGTAAGCAGAAATGTCCTTCTGAGTACTGGCCTCATTAAGGATTATAAATTTTCTCCCCGGGAAGAAACCCTGACTAACGCATTGAGAAAAGCCTTTCTGTAAAGAATGGTACAAGACAGGTTGTTACTCGATTATTTATAGTAAAATATGTGGGAAATTATATCAATGATAACCCTGTTTATTGTGGGATATCAATATTTTTAAAGTGCCAACACAGTCATGATAGGACAATATTTTATGTGTGTGTGTGCGCCTTATGTATATAAGCATATATATAATATATAAGCATATTATTATATACAGGTTGAGTATCCCTTCTCCAAAATGCCTGGGATCAGAAGCATTTTGGATTTCAGATACTTACAGATTTTGGAATATTTGCATTATATTTATTGGTTGAGCATCCCTAATCTGAAAATCCAAGATTAAATGCTCCAATTAGCATTTCCTTTGAGCGTCATGTTAGAGTTCAAAAAGTTTCAGATTTTGGGTTTTCAGATTAGGAATACCCAACCTGTATGTACGTATATTTCTGTATCTATGTATGTATATATATGCATATGCAGACATATGTATATGGTCTGGTCAGCATATGTGTATGTATGCGTATGTATGTATGTATGTATGCCCTCAGTGCAGTGGGGTTTGCTGCAGAATTCACTGCATAGCAGGAGATGTAAGCAGATGAGTTATTTTTTAAGAGAATCTAATCTAATTGTTTTTATAAAAATTATTCCCTATTGAATATTTATATAATGAGGTTGTATCAACAATGATTAACTCCTTTATTATACATACACATGAATGTGCATTTTTGGTAAATGCATAAATGAGATTCTATAATGTTTACTGATCTTTATATTACAGATTTTCTCTTCTTTTAGGATTAGCTCAGCTTGCCCCCCCTTTCCATCTCCACCATCTATAGTGAGCCTCTCCATAATTAGTGCCAACCATTAGTCTCGTTCATATTTTTACACCAGGAGTCAACAAACTGTGGCCATTGGCCAAATATGGCCTCCCAACTGTTTTTTTAAAATAAAGTTTTATTGGAACACAGCCATGTTCATTTGGACATGTATTGTCTGGGCTTCTTTTGTGCTGCACTGGCAGAATTGAGTAGTTTTGGCGGAGATCAAATAGCCCCCAAGCTGGAAACTGAAAATATCTACTCTCTGGCTCTTTACAGAAAATGTTTGCCAGCACATGATACACACACAAACACACACACATACACACATATTACTATGTTCATCATCATATACCTGTGTAAGTACTCTTTCATTGATTTATAAAACTCAGATCTCTTACGTGTGTGGATGGTATTTTTTTCATTCTACAATCCATGATGGATTGTACACACGTGTATTCTATGAGGTTGACCTGCCATAATTTATTTAGCCATTCCCACAGTTTTGATTACTTATTTCCTCCCCACACACATTTTTTGCTAAAAAACGGAGAGGGAACTGTTATCAATACTTCCGAGAAGCAGACCAGCATAATCTTTTAAGTGCACAGGCCCAGGAGCCAGGTTCCTGCATTTGATTCCTGGCTCCACTCTCTACCCTCTGCATCTGCTGAGCAAGTTATTTGGTCTCATCTATTCTGGTTTTCTCATCTACAAAAGGGAGATGATGATAGTACCCTACCCCCATGCATTTGGTGTGAGAAGTGTGTGTGTGTTAAACCCTTGGAACTGCATGGACAGACCAAGTGCTGATGAATTTTAGCGGGCCTCGTATCCCTGAGCCTGCCTGGTTCCCTTGTGCTGGGTGTGGGACTGTGGTGGGAGATTTCTGTCAGCTGGAAGTCTTTTCCAGAAGGGTGTTAGAGATGGGCACCCATGGCTTTAGTCTCCATACCCCTTCAAGGTTGATAGGGGCCCACACAGCTGGTCAGGAACCAGCACAGACCTCAGGCTGTGTCTAAAACAAGGTGACTGCACATGCAGGAGCCTGTGCTGGGCCCTGGAGAGCAAATCTGTTCTGTGTCTCACTGGCCTCTCCCTGTCCAGGGGCGTAGTATCAGTGACCATGTCCCACCTCCTGAGAAAGGTGGAAGAGTCTCACCTGGGGAGTCCAGGTACAAGGGCTGGCCGGCCGTAGATGACTGGTGTGGGGTGGAAAGGCTGCAGAGGCCTCTCCATGGTGGTGAGGGGTGGAAATAGTGTGCACCTGGGTCCTGGGAGTGGCACCCTGACCAGTTTCAGGGAGGAAGGTGGCAGGGCCCTAGGACAAGTGTGTTAAAAACTTGAGCCCACAGTGTAGACACACTGGTTCCAAAGACCCCTCAGGATGTGCCTCCCTTCTCAGATCTGGGCTTTCCCTGTTCCTAAGCATCACCTGGGGGGATCACTCTGGGTCCTCATCTCCAGCCACATGTTCACTCCTCACGTGGGCCTCCCTAACTGTCCCCCTCAGGGCAAGCCCTTCCTCCCCACTTCCAGAAAGCTGCTCGTTCCCTGGCCATCCCACACCTCTGACCTCGTGCCACTTCCGGGGCCTGTTGGCTTTAACAACTTAGTTTCCTCCCTACCTCGCAACCCCCTCTGTCTAGAGTGCTCACCTCCCTCCCAGCCTCTGTCTCATACTATTTTTTCTTTCCTCTCAGTACCAAGCGCTGGGACAAGCCAGTCTGTACTCAATGCCTGTGGGATAATAGACGGAGGAATCTGGAGTTTGGTTGGGTGATTAGCTTTGGAATTGATGGGTCCCAGGGAGCTATCTAAAGTTTTCAGTCACATGAGGGCATGCTCACAGATCTGTGAAAAGATCTGTTGGCTCAGAGAACTAAGAGATGAATAAATGTTAGTCCAATGGCCTCATCATGAGATGAGAGGTCAAGAGTTTTGAGTTTCCAGAGGGAGAAGCTACTATTCTAGGCAGCTTGTATGAACTAACTCGTTTATTCCTCACAGCCATTGTAGGAAATAATCTAACCTCATAAACCCCATTTTAGAGATGAGGAAACAGGCTTAGAGAATTTGACGTAAACTCAAGACCGAAAATCTAGGAACAAGAAAAGCCTGGATTTGAACCAAGCTATCTGATGCCAGTGTTTTAACTCTCAACCATTGTACTACTTTACCTCCTCATGACCTTTTTTTTTTTTTTCTTGTGAGATGGAGTCTCGCTCTGTCGCCCAGGCTCTGGAGTGCAGTGGCACGATCTCAGCTCACTGCAAGCTCCGCCTCCCGGGTTCACGCCATTCTCCTGCCTCAGCCTCCCGAGTAGCTGGGACTACAGGCGCCCACCACCATGCCTGGCTAATTTTTTGTATTTTTAGTAGAGACGGGGTTTCACCGTGTTGGCCAGGATGGTCTCGATCTCCTGACCTCGTGATCCCCCCCCCTCGGCCTCCCAAAGTGCCCATGACCTTTTTATTGTTGGGCAGTGAAAGCCATGGTGAAATGAAGAATGTCCTACTGTCATGTGATGTGATCAGAAAACATACTGCCCAGAGTCCCCTGCCCCCACCCCCAAAACCAGTACTTGATCCATCCTTTGACTGTTGTGGCGATTGGCACAAAGGTTGGGCACAGTAGTAGTTAGGCTCATGGGCTCTGGAGCCAACCTACCTGGATGCTACACATCCCAGCTCTGCCCCTCGCTAGTTTGGTGGCAAGCAACTTAACCTCTCTGCCTTAATTTCTCCAGCAGCACAATGGGAATAATAATAGATCTCGCCTTGTGGCTCCTTTGCAGATTACATGCGTTAATTATGTAAAGTCAAGCATTAGAATGGTGGCTGTCCACCATGAGTACAACACAAATGCTCGTTCTTAATGATTCAACAAACATGGAATTTCATTAAATCTGAAATAAAGGTATTTTGAGAAATTGAATTCCGTTATCAAGTGTGAAGTCCTGATCCAGA